TCTTGTCATTTCTGAGAACCTGGATACAGCCTTGAACTCTGAGCTTGATTCTACATTTGGTAGTTCTTTATGAAAGTTCTACTGTGTGTTACATGCTGTTCTGGGCAATGGAGCTATTGCAGAGAATAAAATGAAAATAATCTACTTTTCAATGATGTTTTAGAGATAAGTATGTTAATGGTATCTGAAAAGCTTTTGCAAGCTGTGAAGTGCAATTATAAAAGTTTTTATTGTTTTCCTACTCTGTTTTTCACTTGAAAACTTCAGTTCCCTGATGTTTCAGGTTTACGATGGTTAATAATAAACTAAACTAAGCTTTATCGAAGGGGGAAATATAAGAATTATATCTGTGTGTGTTACTGAATTTCTGATGAAATGAATCACTGGAATGCCTCACTCAGTGGATATCTGGGGCCACATACTGTGCATGCTACTAAGGGCTTTACATGGGATCAAGATTAAGCTTCACAAGGACCCTGTAAGGTAACCATTATCTTCATGTTATAAATGGAGAAGTAGGAGCTTACTAAGAATATTTTTCCCAAGCTTCTGCAGGTAGCAGGCCTTAGAGCTGGGATTTCATCCCCTATCTGTCTAACCTCAGACAGGAGCCCTTAACCATTTCTTGATTCTGCCCCACTTGAGAAATAAGAGGAATAGGCCATGATCTTGCACCTTTAGATTATCATTTATTATTATTATTATTATCATTATTATTATTATTATTTGAGACAGGGTCTCACTCTATTGCCCAGGCTGGAGTGCCGTGGTGCAGTCATGGCTCACTGCAACCTCTGCTTCCTGGGCTCAAACGATCCTCCCACCTCAGCCTCTCAAGTAGCTGGGACCACAGGCACGCACCATAATTCCCAGCTAATTTTTGTATTTTTTTGTAGAGATAGGGTTTCGCCATGTTGCCCAGGCTGGTCTTGAACTCCTGAGCTCAAGCAATCTGCCCACCTCGGCCCTCCAAAGTGCTGGGATTATAGGCATGAGCCACCATGCCTTGCCTGCACCTTTGGATTTTTACTCTGTTAGAAACAAAAACAACCACAATACAAGCCATAATGCAAAGAATGGTTCAGGCAGTAAGTTGTTAAAGTACAAATGATAAAGACATTACATCGGGATTTGAGGACCTGGAAAAGGAATGAAGCTGCCTAGCTGCCCTTGTGAGTGTACTTGTGAGGGAGCAGAAGGTGGCTGGAGCTAGGGTGGGGCCTGCAATGGGCACAGTCAGAGCAGATAGAGCCTCTCCAAGTTCTAACGCATATGTGAAAATCTAGTAATTTCTATAATGAAGCACAACAGAAATGTCTATCAACAGATTTTGAAGATAATCTGGAAGCCTTGTAGATCCCCATTTGACCTATGGAAGCTGTTTCTTGAGAGTCATTGATTCTGATTTCAGAGTATGGTGAGTGTAATTGTATTTTGTGTTTGGTCCAGATTCACTCTGGTTTCTCTTTCCTTTTAAGCAGGTAGTTCCAATTTGCCAGCAGAATGAGTACAGAAAGAGACTCAGAAACGACATTTGACGAGGATTCTCAGCCTAATGACGAAGTGGTTCCCTACAGTGATGATGAAACAGAAGATGAACTTGATGACCAGGGGTCTGCTGTTGAACCAGAACAAAACCGAGTCAACAGGGAAGCAGAGGAGAACCGGGAGCCATTCAGAAAAGGTAACCACATGAAGTCCCGGTGACTAGGTCGCTACTTACGAACTTTTCTCCCTTTTTTTTAAAGAATGTACATGGCAAGTCAAAGCAAACGATCGCAAGTACCACGAACAACCTCACTTTATGAACACAAAATTCTTGTGTATTAAGGAGAGTAAATATGCGGTGAGTTGTTAACTTTCTGAATTGTTTTCATTTCATTTAGAATGACTCTTATTTTTTCCAACAGAATAATGCAATTAAAACATACAAGTACAACGCATTTACCTTTATACCAATGAATCTGTTTGAGCAGTTTAAGAGAGCAGCCAATTTATATTTCCTGGCTCTTCTTATCTTACAGGTAATGCCCTTTGCTATCTTAAATCTGTTTGAGGACACACACATAAGCCCTTTTATTCTTTTAGGCAGTTCCTCAAATCTCTACCCTGGCTTGGTACACCACACTAGTGCCCCTGCTTGTGGTGCTGGGCGTCACTGCAATCAAAGACCTGGTGGACGATGTGGTGAGGATTTCTCATACAACGTTCTACTCATTTAAAACAGCATTTCCCCATCTTCCTTCTCAAGGCTCGCCATAAAATGGATAAGGAAATCAACAATAGGACGTGTGAAGTCATTAAGGATGGCAGGTACTGTGTCTAATTAGTAACTGAGTTTCAAGGTCAATAAATCCTCATTATTTTTAATCCTTAGGTTCAAAGTTGCTAAGTGGAAAGAAATTCAAGTTGGAGACGTCATTCGTCTGAAAAAAAATGATTTTGTTCCAGTAAGTGAACAAATTCTGCTTCTCTTGTTCCTTCGGTGTTATTTGTGTGTTTTGTTTTGGACAGGCTGACATTCTCCTGCTGTCTAGCTCTGAGCCTAACAGCCTCTGCTATGTGGAAACAGCAGAACTGGATGGGTAAGTGTGTCTCGATGGGCCTGATTTAAAGCTCATTTAATTCATTTTTTCCCCATTCCTTTAGAGAAACCAATTTAAAATTTAAGATGTCACTTGAAATCACAGACCAGTACCTCCAAAGAGAAGATACATTGGCTACATTTGATGGTTTGTACCAAACATGTCTTACTTTGCTTTAAGATTAATTATGTGAATCTTATATTTTTAAAAGGTTTTATTGAATGTGAAGAACCCAATAACAGACTAGATAAGTTTACAGGAACACTATTTTGGAGAAACACAAGTTTTCCTTTGGATGCTGATAAAATTTTGTTACGTGGCTGTGTAATTAGGAACACCGATTTCTGCCACGGCTTAGTCATTTTTGCAGGTACGTTCAGAGTTTCTTGGGAAATTAATCAGACTGATGACTACATTGAATTTTCCATTTTCAGGTGCTGACACTAAAATAATGAAGAATAGTGGGAAAACCAGATTTAAAAGAACTAAAATTGATTACTTGATGAACTACATGGTTTACACGGTATTTATTTTTCATCTCAGTAGATCTCTCATCAGAATGCATTTAAATGTTTTCTGTCTTCTAGATCTTTGTTGTTCTTATTCTGCTTTCTGCTGGTCTTGCCATCGGCCATGCTTATTGGGAAGCACAGGTGGGCAATTCCTCTTGGTACCTCTATGATGGAGAAGACGATACACCCTCCTACCGTGGATTCCTCATTTTCTGGGGCTATATCATTGTTCTCAACACCATGGTACCCATCTCTCTCTATGTCAGGTAAGGCTGTCCTCTCTGGCATTTTGCTTTAATCTCTACGGAAAATAATCTTCTGTCTTCCTAGCGTGGAAGTGATTCGTCTTGGACAGAGTCACTTCATCAACTGGGACCTGCAAATGTACTATGCTGAGAAGGACACACCCGCAAAAGCTAGAACCACCACACTCAATGAACAGCTCGGGCAGATCCATTATATCTTCTCTGATAAGACGGGGACACTCACACAAAATATCATGACCTTTAAAAAGTGCTGTATCAACGGGCAGATATATGGTAAGTGGAAGCCGTCACTCATTTTCTGGGTGAATCAATTTGTTTTGTCCTGTTTGTTTCTCAGGGGACCATCGGGATGCCTCTCAACACAACCACAACAAAATAGAGGTAAGACCTTTAAGCCGAAGAATCGTTTGGGAAATCATATTTTGTTTTTCTCCATTTCTTTCAGCAAGTTGATTTTAGCTGGAATACATATGCTGATGGGAAGCTTGCATTTTATGACCACTATCTTATTGAGCAAATCCAGTCAGGGAAAGAGCCAGAAGTACGACAGTTCTTCTTCTTGCTCGCAGTTTGCCACACAGTCATGGTGGATAGGACTGATGGTGAGTGTTTCTCTGGCATCTCAGGCATTAGACTTTTCTGGGATTTCTCTCGCTTCCTTGTTAGGTCAGCTCAACTACCAGGCAGCCTCTCCCGATGAAGGTGCCCTGGTAAACGCTGCCAGGAACTTTGGCTTTGCCTTCCTCGCCAGGACCCAGAACACCATCACCATCAGTGAACTGGGCACTGAAAGGACTTACAATGTTCTTGCCATTTTGGACTTCAACAGTGACCGGAAGCGAATGTCTATCATTGGTAAGTCCCCCTCAGAGTCTGTCTATGAATCGTTGTTGTGTTTATTTCCTTCTTTTACTACCAGTAAGAACCCCAGAAGGCAATATCAAGCTTTACTGTAAAGGTGCTGACACTGTTATTTATGAACGGTTACATCGAATGAATCCTACTAAGCAAGAAACACAGGATGCCCTGGATGTAAGTTTCACTTTTATTCTTTCTGCAAGGGACATTGGTGGATTTATTTTTTTAAATAAAACAGATCTTTGCAAATGAAACTCTTAGAACCCTATGCCTTTGCTACAAGGAAATTGAAGAAAAAGAATTTACAGAATGGAATAAAAAGTTTATGGCTGCCAGTGTGGCCTCCACCAACCGGGACGAAGCTCTGGATAAAGTATATGAGGAGATTGAAAAAGACTTAATTGTGAGTTTTAGCCTTAATAACTTTTTCTTTGACCTTTTTTTTTTTTTTTTAATATACATTCTAGCTCCTGGGAGCTACAGCTATTGAAGACAAGCTACAGGATGGAGTTCCAGAAACCATTTCAAAACTTGCAAAAGCTGACATTAAGATCTGGGTGCTTACTGGAGACAAAAAGGGTAATTCATTGTGCAGGGAAGCATATCTGTTAATGACATTTGACTTAATTTTATTCTATTGTAGAAACTGCTGAAAATATAGGATTTGCTTGTGAACTTCTGACTGAAGACACCACCATCTGCTATGGGGAGGATATTAAGTGAGTAAAAGCCTGCAGTATGAAATTACGTACACTTTAAACACTGAAATTTGGTTTCCCCTAGTTCTCTTCTTCATGCAAGGATGGAAAACCAGAGGAATAGAGGTGGCGTCTACGCAAAGTTTGCACCTCCTGTGCAGGAATCTTTTTTTCCACCCGGTGGAAACCGTGCCTTAATCATCACTGGTTCTTGGTTGGTACGTATCATTAGTGTATCTGTGCCTTTAACGAATGTAACCTTTTCCCTCTCTGATTTCACAGAATGAAATTCTTCTCGAGAAAAAGACCAAGAGAAATAAGATTCTGAAGCTGAAGTTCCCAAGAACAGAAGAAGAAAGACGGATGCGGACCCAAAGTAAAAGGAGGCTAGAAGCTAAGAAAGAGCAGCGGCAGAAAAACTTTGTGGACCTGGCCTGCGAGTGCAGCGCAGTCATCTGCTGCCGCGTCACCCCCAAGCAGAAGGCCATGGTGGTGGACCTGGTGAAGAGGTACAAGAAAGCCATCACGCTGGCCATCGGAGATGGGGCCAATGACGTGAACATGATCAAAAGTGAGTCATGCACCCACGGCCAGTGAGGCCCAGATCCACAGTGTTTTCTCCCTCTGCCCCATAGCTGCCCACATTGGCGTTGGAATAAGTGGACAAGAAGGAATGCAAGCTGTCATGTCGAGTGACTATTCCTTTGCTCAGTTCCGATATCTGCAGAGGCTACTGCTGGTGCATGGCCGATGGTCTTACATAAGGATGTGCAAGTTCCTACGATACTTCTTTTACAAAAACTTTGCCTTTACTTTGGTTCATTTCTGGTACTCCTTCTTCAATGGCTACTCTGCGCAGGTAATGTAATGTTGTTATTATTGTTATTTACTGGTGACATGGAGCCTCTGTCATCCCCTCACAGACTGCATACGAGGATTGGTTCATCACCCTCTACAACGTGCTGTACACCAGCCTGCCCGTGCTCCTCATGGGGCTGCTCGACCAGGTAGGAGCCTCGCACAAGCAGGGACACTTCTGATAAAATACCATCATTTTGTTTTCTCCTTAAGGATGTGAGTGACAAACTGAGCCTCCGATTCCCTGGGTTATACATAGTGGGACAAAGAGACTTACTATTCAACTATAAGAGATTCTTTGTAAGCTTGTTGCATGGGGTCCTAACATCGATGATCCTCTTCTTCATACCTCTTGGAGCTTATCTGCAAACCGTAGGGCAGGATGGAGAGGCACCTTCCGACTACCAGTCTTTTGCCGTCACCATTGCCTCTGCTCTTGTAATAACAGTCAATTTCCAGGTACGTGGCTTTCATTGGCCGTATTCAGTGTCGAGTGCTCTGTTTTTCTCTGGTTTCCCAACAGATTGGCTTGGATACTTCTTATTGGACTTTTGTGAATGCTTTTTCAATTTTTGGAAGCATTGCACTTTATTTTGGCATCATGTTTGACTTTCATAGTGCTGGAATACATGTTCTCTTTCCATCTGCATTTCAATTTACAGGTTGGTATTTCCAAATTCCAAAAATAAATGTACCACAGTGATGCATTTGCCATGTTCTTTACAGGCACAGCTTCAAACGCTCTGAGACAGCCATACATTTGGTTAACTATCATCCTGGCTGTTGCTGTGTGCTTACTACCCGTCGTTGCCATTCGATTCCTGTCAATGACCATCTGGCCATCAGAAAGTGATAAGGTATAAAGAATATAGTCCTTTCCCAACTCTGTTTTTCATCCCTCCCCATCTCTCCCCCTTGCAGATCCAGAAGCATCGCAAGCGGTTGAAGGCGGAGGAGCAGTGGCAGCGACGGCAGCAGGTGTTCCGCCGGGGCGTGTCAACGCGGCGCTCGGCCTACGCCTTCTCGCACCAGCGGGGCTACGCGGACCTCATCTCCTCCGGGCGCAGCATCCGCAAGAAGCGCTCGCCGCTTGATGCCATCGTGGCGGATGGCACCGCGGAGTACAGGCGCACCGGGGACAGCTGATCCCTTACCCCCAGGCTGGGATGCGGCCACAAAGCACGTCTATTTTTTTATGAAAGACTCTCAGGACTTTGTGTGTGTGTGTGAATTGCATTCATCACAAAGATATTGAAGACAATAAATAATCTTTATAACAAACTCCTTGGGTTGGACTATTAAACAATAGCAGAGCCAAGAAATAGGACTTTTAAAAGTCCTATTATTCGGCCGGGCGTGGTGGCTCAGGTCTGTAATCCCAGCACTTTAGGAGGCTGAGGAGGGGAGATCACCTGAGGCCAGGAGTTCGAGACCAGCCCAGCCAACATGGTGAAACCCTGTCTCTACCATAAATTAAAAATTAGCCGGGCTTGGTGGTGGGCACCCGTAATCCCACCTATTTGAGAAGCTGAAGCAGAAGAATCGCTTGAACCTGGGAGATGGAGGTTACAGTGAGCCGAGATTGCGCCACTGCACTCCAGCCTGGGTGACAGAGCAAGACTCTGTCTTAAGAAAAATTTAAAAATAGGCCGGGCATGGTGGCTCATGCCTGTCATCCTAGCACTTTGGGAGGCCAAGGCAGGTGGATCACTTGAGGTCAGGAGACCAGCCCGGCCAACATGGTGAAACCCCATCTCTACTAAAAATACAAAAATTAGCTGGAAATCGCTTGAACCTGGGAGGTGGAGGTTCCAGTGAGCCGAGATCGTGGCACTGCACTCCAACCTGAGCAACAGAGTGAGACACCAGCTCAAAAAAAATTTTTTAATAATAATAAAAGTCCTATTATTCAACTGGTTATGTACATTATGGTTGAAAGGGAACGTTTTAATCCAGTCTCAATCCAGGGCAATAGAATTACAAAGCATGTTGTATTTCAGTTCAAATGGTATTGTATTATAAAATTACAGTTACATTTTCCTTTCGGTGATCTTCAGCATAATTTCCCAGAGGCCCCTTTTTCCTCCCTATAGGCCATCTTATTAACAGATTTTAAAATTTATAGTAATGACAAATGACTTATCAGTGTTCATCATCTGAAAGCTAAGTGGTTCGTTCAATCACTTTTTCAAAGTTGATAGTAGATTGCATGGTTTCATGTTTCCTCATATTGGTTTATTAATTCTATTTAATCAAGGAAAATAACTTCAGATTCCATAAAGTTTCAGTTTATTTTTAGTTTACTACTAGGTGAGATAGCACATTACATACTTTTACTATCAAATATTATTTTAGCAGCTTCCCATAGTACCAAATGATTTGATTCCCTACTCTCATTTTTTAAAGCATATAAATATTTATGGGCTTAAAAAGGGGGTTTTTAAAAACTGAGGATATCAGTAATAAATTGCAGAATATTTTGCAAAGCTTTCTTTTGGAAAGCAAACTTTTGTGCCTGCCTATATGCAAAGTATTTTATCAGGGACTTGAACAAAGACCTCACTCTTTTTCACTTGTCTTATGTCGAGAGAAAAGGTTATTGGCAGCCACATTCCTAAGACTGGGGAATGGTGTGTCCTTTTAAATTTGAAGATAACTTTAGGTAATTATGGAAACTCCTCAAAGAGGAGAAAGTAATTTTTTTCCAGACATTTTTCTCATTCTGTGTCTTTCACACACTAGTTTCCATAGTTCGAGAATTCTGTTTTTTACCATTGGGCTGTGAATGTTCACAATATCAGTCCTGTTGAATTCCTATGAGGTAATCACAATGTGTATATGTTCATTTTCTAGGTATGATAAAAGAATGTATGGCTTTTTATTCTGTGGAAGTAAAATCCTGAACGTTTACAACTTTTCCTTAACTTGTAAATAAAAAATTGTAAGTTTTTTCTTTTTTTACAGAAAACTTAGCTTGTGTAATTCTGTTAGTTTCAGATTTCTCTCCTGTTTTTGCAAATTGTGGGAAAGATTGACAATGCAAATGTGTCAAAGACATACTGTTGGGTGCAATATTAACAATTTTAAATGCAAATTTCTTTGGATAAATTATTTCTATATTCTGTAAATCTGAGATTTAATGTATATTTTGTTTAAAAAAATGATTTAGTAAAATCTTTGAAAAGTATGATCTTCTAAAGTATTTAAATTGGCTTTTGTTGTTGTTGTTATTTTTAAGAA